TAGACAAGCCAACAAGGGGTGGCCCTTCACTTGCTCCCCATGCCTACCAGGACCCTCCCCACCCCAGCACGAACTTACCCAGAACTGTGCTGGTTTAGTCAGCCCGATGACCAGTCCAGGTTATGAGGGTCCTTGGTCTCAAGGACCCAGTTAATACTGGGACTGCATTAACCCTCAAGACCTGGCTACTCTTTCTGGGCAGAGAAGCCAGGACACCAAGCGATCCCTCAAGAAGTTCACTCAGAGGGGCTTAGCCATCCTCACAGAGACACCCTGACACAGACATCCTGCCTCCCTCCCACAGACATTGCTGAGGGGTGCACACGCTTACACAGGCACCCCCTTCCCTGGTCCTCTTGGCGCTGTTCTCTCCAACACTCCCTCACTAGCCCATCAGTCACCTTACTCCTAGCACACACCCTGGACCCCCCATAGCACCCCTGCTCCCAGGGGTCCCCTACACTTGGGGATGGCCTTGAGTCGAGTATGGGTGTGGAGGACAGTTCCAGAGGGGACAGCCAGGAGGAGACTCTGTTCCTGCACACACCCCTTCTCTCCTCTTTCAGCTCAGGAGGCCTGAGTCCCTTTGAAAGGCCTGAAGCCTGGGGGAAGGTGGGCTGGACACTCCTGGGGAACCCTATGCCCTGGGATCAGGATTAACTCTTCAGGTCCTGGCCACTCTTTCTCCCAAGCCTGGCTTCTCCTTCCTCTTCCCCACTTCCCCCAGGGAAGGAGGCAGCAAATGAGTGGTGAGGGGAGCCCTTGGAAGCTGTAAATGAGGTGACTGTTGTCACCCTGAGGATGTGGCCAGGAGGAAGTGAAGTTTAACAGGTGCCTAATTACAAGTCCCGCTGGCTGTCCTGTGCCACTCTTAGGACAGGGAAGAGCTTGGGTGAGGGCTGGGTAATGCCCAGGTAGGCCACCCTGTCACCCTGCTAATTAGGGTTCCTGGGACTCCTCCCCAAGGCGGGGACCAGGCCCCCTCCCTCCCATAGAAATAACTCCAGCTGCTCCCCAGCTGGGCACTCATTGCACCTTCCTGCCACCCCAGGCAGTGTCTGGGCCCTCAGCTCCCCCTCCCTCCACCTACCCCCTCACACCCACCACTACGACCCCACGGGATACCCAGCCCAGACGGAGGAAACACCGAGCCTAGAGACATGAGAGTTGGAGGAGCATTCCACCTTCTACTCGTGTGCCTGAGCCCAGGTACGGGGCTGGGCAGGGGGCAGGGTAGCCAGCTACCACCCCATCTTCTCTGCCCTCCCCCTAGCACTGCTGTCTGCTGTGCGGATCAACGGGGATGGACAGGAGGTCCTGTACCTGGCAGAAGGTGATAATGTGAGGCTGGGCTGCCCCTACGTCCTGGACCCTGAGGACTATGGTCCCAATGGGCTGGACATCGAGTGGATGCAGGTCAACTCAGACCCCGCCCACCACCGAGAGAACGTGGTGAGTGCTGGGCACAGGGGTCTCCTTCCTCTTTTCACCACCTGTTTTCCTCTCCTCTTCACAGTTCCTTAGTTACCAGGACAAGAGGATCAACCATGGCAGCCTTCCCCATCTGCAGCAGAGGGTCCGCTTTGCAGCCTCAGACCCAAGCCAGTACGATGCCTCCATCAACCTCATGAACCTGCAGGTATCTGATACAGCCACTTATGAGTGCCGGGTGAAGAAGACCACCATGGCCACCCGGAAGGTCATTGTCACTGTCCAAGGTATGGCCAGACTCCTCTAAGCTCCTCTCCCCGCCCTGGCTTACAATTGTCTGCCTCCTTGCAGCACGACCTGCAGTGCCCATGTGCTGGACAGAGGGCCACATGACATATGGCAACGATGTGGTGCTGAAGTGCTATGCCAGTGGGGGCTCCCAGCCCCTCTCCTACAAGTGGGCCAAGATCAGTGGGCACCATTACCCCTATCGAGCTGGGTCTTACACCTCCCAGCACAGCTACCACTCAGAGCTGTCCTACCAGGAGTCCTTCCACAGCTCCATAAACCAAGGTGAGAGGGCCCTGGATGAGGGCAGTCGGGGGAGAGACCAGGCCTCTCTCCACTTCACTTTCAGGCCTGAACAATGGGGACCTGGTGTTGAAGGATATCTCCAGAGCAGATGATGGGCTGTATCAGTGCACAGTGGCCAACAACGTGGGCTACAGTGTTTGTGTGGTGGAGGTGAAGGTCTCAGGTAGGTGCAGCAGTCTTGAGGGCTGGGTGGTTAAAGCCTGACCTGCCTCCACTTCTCTCCACAGACTCCCGGCGTATAGGCGTGATCATCGGCATCGTCCTGGGCTCTCTGCTCGCGCTGGGCTGCCTGGCCGTAGGCATCTGGGGGCTCGTCTGCTGCTGCTGCGGGGGCTCCGGGGCTGGCGGCGCCCGCGGTGCCTTCGGCTACGGCAACGGCGGCGGGGTCGGCGGAGGGGCCTGCGGCGACTTGGCTAGTGAGATCAGGTAAAACCTGATGCATGCTGCATGCTGCTGTGCCGCTCACCCGCCCGCCTGTTGTTTTCCACAGAGAGGACGCCGTGGCGCCCGGGTGCAAGGCCAGCGGGCGCGGCAGCCGCGTCACCCACCTCCTGGGGTACCCGACGCAGAACGTCAGCCGCTCCCTGCGCCGCAAGTACGCGCCTCCCCCCTGCGGCGGCCCCGAGGACGTGGCCCTGGCGCCCTGCACCGCCGCCGCCGCCTGCGAAGCGGGCCCCTCCCCGGTCTACGTCAAGGTCAAGAGCGCGGAGCCGGCTGACTGCGCCGAGGGGCCGGTGCAGTGCAAGAACGGCCTCTTGGTGTGAGCGCGCGCGCCGGGCCGGGCTGCGCCCCAGCCAGGAGGAGGGCGCGGGGCTCTCTGTCTGCAGCTGGGGACACGTCGGGGCTGGGGACGACCTCGCTCGCCCCAGGCTGCCAGGCGGCTGGGGGTGAAGGCATTTCCCTAAGGAAATGCGTAGGGAGGCAGAGCCTCCTCCCCAAAAGTGGGAAGGGGCGGGCGAGGGCGGAGGAAGGCGATCCTGAGCCTTCTCCGCACCCCCGGGACCGAAGGCTTGGGGGAGAGGGAGGGAGGAGGAGGCTGAGTGTCCTAGAGCGGCTGAGGCCGGAGGCCTGGTGTCCCCAGCCTAAGCAGAGGGCCCCGGGGGCCGGGTGGGTGGGGGTCTGTCTGGACGAATTGTTCTGTGTGTGAGGTCTGAGCTCTGAGGCAGCAGTGTTAGCACAATAAAGAAACATTGAGACGTGAGTCCGAAGTGGCTGTCCGCGTTCCACGGAGGT